ACCATCACCACCACAATCCAGAACTCTGTGAAAAGAGATAAAGATTCAAGGGCCTTAAAGCGATTGTCCCAGGTTGGTTGTGAGGTAATTCTTGTACCTAAAGATACAAAATTTGAGTAAATGACTTTGTTCCTACAGCAGGTAGCAAGCCAGAAGGCTACTGCTGGGCTCATATTTTACAAGTACCTAAAACTAGTTGTTAGTTATGGGGCATGTTTACAAAGTGTTAACATCAACATATTTATGCCCATCTCCATATAGAATCTTCTTAATATAACTCAAGATAATTGATGTAACAAATTCACATCATGATCTTACCAATTTGGTTTTTAACATCAAAGTGCTGCCCCAGGCTTCAATCAGCACATACCAGACTGCTATGTCCCTTTTCTCCAGAAGCCATATTGAGCACCCCACAGCTCTAACACCTCAGAGCCTAGCCAAAGGCCAAGAACACTTGCCTGATCCCCCAAATTTCCAACACAGGACCATTGACAGCAAGCCCAGTCATTCCAGATCATCTTCAGTGGGACAAAAAAAGAAAACAACAGTTTTAATCCAATGGAGGCAATTTATTGTTATGAAGATTTCAGGAAACAAAGCTCAAAAAGGAACCAGAAAGGAAAAGGCTTTTTAGAATGTGGATAGAGCCACAAGTGTCATTAAGGAGAGAGAGAGAGAAACGGAGAGATGAAATTTATGTTACTTAAGATCAAGTTTCACATAATGCCAGTTATATTAGCATATACTGGCAGGATTATCTTTCCCCACCTACAAATAGTCTAATGACCTCACAGTCACAGAAATCACAGAGAACTAAGCTGAAGAGAGAACACTCGTCCCTGCTTCCCATCTTAGAGCAGCTGAATAATTTCCTGAGAATTCTATTCCTGAAGCTAGGAAGAAAAGTTTATTTATACATACACGCAACCTGCAAGTCTCCAGTTTCTATTCTTCCTTCCTCTTTGACCCTTCCCCTCCCCCACTTTGCACCAGAGAAGTCAGACTCCGGGAGTGCTTTAACAGTTTGAAGGCTAATCTGAAAGAGGAAGAAGAATCTGTATATCTGTATATATTGGCTAGCAAATGTGCCCTGCTCTCTCCCCTCTTAAAAATAGCAGCAACCCATCTTTGCAAAGAAGCTTGCCTATAGAGCAGGCACTCTGTGAATGGACTGTGCTTTTACGACCCTACAGGGTATCAAGATACTGTGCAGCTCGCCAACAAGGATTAATTGCAAGGACTGGTAGATCGAATTTACTGAAGACTTGGAGCTTGCTTCTGAGAACAAACGCAAAAGGACAGTAAACTGTGGACCTTGAAGTTAGCAGGTAAGGAGACTCAGTATTCAGTACTAAGACCATCCTCCCCACTTTTCTCTTTTGTCTCTTCAAGCAGAAGGAAGGCATCTATTTTGGACTTGCAAGCTGTGCAGCCTGGGATAAGAAGAAGGATGATATAAGCGCTCTCTTGGCCTGGTTGGTGTCTCTGTAGGTCACATGCTTCTCTATGTTAACTGCCTTTTCAATCTTATGATTTCAGCGTGGGCTTCCTCTAATATTACACCGTAAAAGGCATTGATCACCATAAGAAGGAACATTTGTGAAGGTACTCCAGTGCCAGAAAGAGGTATACCTGAATTTTCCAAATGAACTTTGCTTTTAAAATTGACAATTTTTTTTATTTATTATAGGCACAAAGCAGACATTCGTAGAGAAACATGGATGAAACAGGAAATCTGACAGTATCTTCTGCCACATGCCATGACACTATTGATGACTTCCGCAATCAAGTGTATTCCACCTTGTACTCTATGATCTCTGTTGTAGGCTTCTTTGGCAATGGCTTTGTGCTCTATGTCCTCATAAAAACCTATCACAAGAAGTCAGCCTTCCAAGTATACATGATTAATTTAGCAGTAGCAGATCTACTTTGTGTGTGCACACTGCCTCTCCGTGTGGTCTATTATGTTCACAAAGGCATTTGGCTCTTTGGTGACTTCTTGTGCCGCCTCAGCACCTATGCTTTGTATGTCAACCTCTATTGTAGCATCTTCTTTATGACAGCCATGAGCTTTTTCCGGTGCATTGCAATTGTTTTTCCAGTCCAGAACATTAATTTGGTTACACAGAAAAAAGCCAGGTTTGTGTGTGTAGGTATTTGGATTTTTGTGATTTTGACCAGTTCTCCATTTCTAATGGCCAAACCACAAAAAGATGAGAAAAATAATACCAAGTGCTTTGAGCCCCCACAAGACAATCAAACTAAAAATCATGTTTTGGTCTTGCATTATGTGTCATTGTTTGTTGGCTTTATCATCCCTTTTGTTATTATAATTGTCTGTTACACAATGATCATTTTGACCTTACTAAAAAAATCAATGAAAAAAAATCTGTCAAGTCATAAAAAGGCTATAGGAATGATCATGGTCGTGACCGCTGCCTTTTTAGTCAGTTTCATGCCATATCATATTCAACGTACCATTCACCTTCATTTTTTACACAATGAAACTAAACCCTGTGATTCTGTCCTTAGAATGCAGAAGTCCGTGGTCATAACCTTGTCTCTGGCTGCATCCAATTGTTGCTTTGACCCTCTCCTATATTTCTTTTCTGGGGGTAACTTTAGGAAAAGGCTGTCTACATTCAGAAAGCATTCTTTGTCCAGCGTGACTTATGTACCCAGAAAGAAGGCCTCTTTGCCAGAAAAAGGAGAAGAAATATGTAAAGTATAGTTTAAACCCATTTCCAGTCCAAACCAATGAAAATAGTTTCCCAAATAAGTATTTTGTCAAATCATTTACAAAAAAAATAAAAATTTTACTTAATATTTTACAAATACTTAACTATTTGGGCCTACAACTCTATCTCATTTATGCATCCACATGATTAGATATTTATAGATATTTTAAGTGCTAAAAATTCGGTCCACAACTATGAACTGAATTATAAATAATTTTGACCACTCACCAGAATTTGGAGAATATTTTTATCTTTGCACTATAAAATATGTCTTATATTAAAGTTTTCCTCTTCAAATAAAAGCTTTACAAACGATAAAATATATAAAATTAGTCAATAAAAATACATGCAAGCTAAAAGTTATAAAATATAAAACTAGATATAAAATTGGCAAATAGTTCTGAATCATTCTAACATATTCCTTTGCATGCATGCCATCAGATGAGAACTGGAGATGACTCAGGAGCTACATAAAACGTACTGTCACCCTTCTTTGTAGTACTGATTCGCTAGGCAAATTAGGGCCATTTCTTCCAAAAGAGAATGTAAAAGTGCTAGAACAGACTAGTATTCAGCTAAAGGGTCCTAAAAGCACCATACAATGTTCAATATGGCAACAGGAGAAATCTGGTCAAAAGCCAGTTTGTCTCCAGTTTTCTTCTGCCTTTGCCTCAGGCTCCCAAAATTGAATAGTGGAGTTTTAGCTGCTCAGTGAGGTTCCTGTAGAGATTTCTCTCCATCCATGACATATAATTCTTCCTTAAGAAGCCAGACAACTGGCACTCCTATATATAAATAGAAGTAATTAAAAACTTATCTGAAGAAGAGAAAAGGAAAAGGAATCTACTTTTCTATATGCCAATTGCTGGGATCAAAATAAACTACAAAGGATTTATGAAGAAAATTGTGAATGTTCACATTACAAATTCTTTTAAGAAGTGCATACATTTATGTATATGTATACAACTATATGTAAGAGATTTTGCTGTATGATATGCATTATGGGTGAAAGTTCACGATAAGTTTTATTATTGCTTTATTACTTTTTATTGGTATGTTGACAGGAATATCATGGATATGTTTACAGTGACTTTTATATTACAGTGGACGCTTTGATCTTAAAACAGCCACAACAACTCATCTACGGCTGAAATATAATATGCGTGGACAAGCTTTTGCTGAAGTGTAGTGTGTCCTTTAAGTTTGTTTTTTAAAAAGTAACTTACCTCAGAAGAAATAAATAACTATAAAGAAAAAAGAAAGCTTTGGGAAAATTTTCTATCTGAATCT